GATACACATCTAGGATTAAGAAACACTGCTTTAAACTAAGAAAGGACTAACTGCAGAAGTTCAGCCACAAGTCAACCAGATGTATGCCCTTAACATTCACATGAGCAGTTGGCTAAAGTCTCTTATAAGGCTATTTCTATTTCCGAGGTTTCAGAACGGGTAGTTATAGTCTGAAATACACCCCAGAGGACAGAGTCAGGTCCAATCTTTTCTGTAAGACACCTTGCTCAAGACTGCTGTGAAGGAATAAGAGAGCTGCAGCCAAAGATCATCCCAAAGTCTCCCAGAACACTCTATCATTATATCCATCTCACATGAAATATGGGTGTGTACATTTTTTCCTTCACTAGATTGGCAAGTATTCCAGCGCAGGGCAAATCTCTTTTTTCTCCCACCAAGGAACACAATATCCCATACATAATAGGTGTTTGACAGGTTTTTTTTTTAAATTGAATTGAATCCTTACCTAGCTCCTAGGGTCTGACTATATATACCCATAAATTATACATCTGTTTATAAAACATTTCAATCACACCAAAGAACATATATATGGAAGAAAGAACGATAAACAAGCACCCATGGACCCACCCCCCCGTTTATGAAACAGAACTTTGCCAGTGCTTTCGAAGTTCCTTACTGAACTAGATCTTTTAAAAACAGCAACGATTTTCTGAATTTTAATCAGAAGGCATGCATTCCTTCATTCATTGATTCGATTCCGTCATGGTCAGACCCGCCTACCAAGTGTCAACATGATATACACGATGTAAGTATTCCACTGTTGGGGTGAGGAGGGTCAAAAGTGACAATATGCTATCTCCAGAGACTACGGATCGCCTTTGCTGCAAATGGTCCCAACCCGGCCTGGCGCTCTAGAGCAGGCGTGGTTTCTGCGCGCGGACACTTTGGAGAGAAACTACGCGTCCCGGCAGTCCGCGGGGCGAGTGGGCGGAGCCGGGCCGGGGGCGGGGGCCGGGCGCCGGGCGAGAGGTGGCATTGTGTAGGGGAGCGCGGAGCTGCATTTGTCTGCTCCAGGTGCTAGCCAGGCAGGCGCAGCCGTGGCCGGCTAGGGCTGGAAGTGTCAGCGGCGGCCGCGGGCCCGGCAGAAGGCCGAGTAGGAGGGACCACGCGCCGGGGGCCGCGATCTCTGGCAGGGGGCGGTGTGCCAGCGGAGCACCATGCACATAGGCGCCCAGCGCCCCAACTACCCCTCCCGAGGAAAAGAGGCCGGGGCCGCGCTGGGGCGGCGGAGAGCATGAGGGAGGCCGGGGGGCGGCTCGGCTTGGAGCGCTGCTAGGGAGCGGTGCGCGCCGCACACCCGCCTGGGCGCGGCGGAGGGCGGGGAGCCGGGCAGGTCGCGCCTGCGGGCGGCAGCCGACCGCCGGGAGCTGTTCTGATTTCCGACGCGCACGCTAGGGGCCCGGAGCAGCCCCCGGCCCCGGCGCGCCGCCGACATGGGCAACGCAGGGAGCATGGATTCGCAGCAGACCGATTTCAGGGCGCACAACGTGCCTTTGAAGCTGCCGATGCCAGAGCCAGGTGAACTGGAGGAGCGATTTGCCATCGTGCTGGTAAGTGCGCGGCGGCGGTCGGGCGCGGGGACACATCTTTTCTCTCTTTATTTTTTTTAAACAGAATGCTATGAACCTACCTCCTGACAAAGCCAGGTTACTGCGGCAGTATGATAATGAGAAAAAATGGGAACTGATTTGTGATCAGGTAAGAAACAGTGACACTTTCTTTTATGAAAATTTCATGCTTTGGACTTTTGTGCTTTCTGCAGGAACGATTCCAGGTGAAGAATCCTCCCCATACATACATTCAAAAGCTCAAAGGCTATCTGGATCCAGCTGTAACCAGGAAGGTAAGATGGATTTGTTTCCACTCTTTGTTATTATTTTGTGAGAATATGTGTTCTTGAATTATAGAAATTCAGACGGCGTGTTCAAGAATCTACACAAGTGCTAAGAGAACTGGAAATTTCTTTGAGAACTAACCACATTGGGTAAGTATACCCCTTTAACATCTTAGCTCTAATCCAATGATTTTTTTTTTTTTTTCCCCAACAGATGGGTCAGAGAATTTCTGAATGAAGAAAACAAAGGTCTTGATGTTCTAGTGGAATATCTCTCATTTGCACAGTACGCGGTAACGTAAGTAAAACTTGGCTTGCTTGCATTTGAATCAGTCTTCAATGGCATTTCTCTTTTGTTTTAGTTTTGACTTTGAAAGTGTGGAGAGTACTGTGGAGAGCTCGGTGGACAAATCAAAGCCCTGGAGTAGGTCCATCGAGGACCTGCACAGAGGGAGCAACCTGCCCTCACCTGTGGGCAACAGTGTCTCCCGCTCTGGAAGACATTCTGCACTGCGGTGAGTTCGTTTAATCAGGAGGCAACTTTGGCTGTTTTATAGAAGTTTCTCTTTTTGTTTGTAGATATAATACATTGCCAAGCAGAAGAACTCTGAAAAATTCAAGATTAGTGAGTAAGAAAGATGATGTGCATGTCTGTATCATGTGTTTACGTGCCATCATGAATTATCAGGTATGTTGGAGCTTCTGGTTCTTTTAAAAAAATGTGTTTCTTTTTTTTTCCATGTTAATTTTAGTATGGTTTCAACATGGTCATGTCTCATCCACACGCTGTCAATGAGATTGCACTAAGCCTGAACAACAAGAATCCCAGGTAAGCTGCTTTTGTAGTACGCAAGTCTAAATGATTTGTGTTTTTCTTCTTCTTGTTTTGGCAGAACAAAAGCCCTTGTCTTAGAACTGTTGGCAGCCGTTTGTCTTGTCAGAGGCGGGCATGAAATCATTTTATCAGCATTTGATAACTTTAAAGAGGTAGGCTACACTATAGTTTTCATAAGAATACTAGTCACATGCACAATGAAAATGTGTGTTTCAGGTTTGTGGAGAAAAACAGCGCTTTGAGAAGTTGATGGAACATTTCAGGAATGAAGACAATAACATAGATTTTATGGTGAGTTATTTCAGTATTCAATAAAGCAAACTGCCCATCTAACCCCTTGACAATTTCATTTCAGGTGGCTTCTATGCAGTTTATTAATATTGTAGTCCATTCAGTAGAAGATATGAATTTCAGAGTTCACCTGCAGTATGAATTTACCAAATTAGGCCTGGACGAATACTTGGACGTGAGTATAGCTGTGACCTTTGGCTCCAATATAACACCACGTTCTCTCCTATTCTGGTTTTTAGAAGCTGAAACACACTGAGAGTGACAAGCTTCAAGTCCAGATCCAGGCTTACCTGGACAATGTTTTTGATGTAGGAGCTCTACTGGAAGATGCTGAAACTAAGAATGCTGCCTTGGAGAGGGTGGAAGAACTGGAAGAAAACATTTCTCATGTAACTATATCTCAGAAAAGGAAAAATTGCTTATTGTGACAGCTTTCTTTTCAAAATTTTACAGTTATCTGAAAAACTGCAAGACACAGAGAATGAAGCCATGTCCAAGATTGTGGAACTGGAAAAGCAACTCATGCAGAGGAACAAGGAGCTGGATGTCGTTCGGGTAAGTGTAATGATGACAACTGCCCAGATGGGAGATAAACTCTTGACCTTGGACTTTATTGCAGGAAATCTACAAAGATGCAAATACTCAAGTTCACACATTAAGAAAAATGGTCAAAGAAAAAGAAGAAGCAATTCAAAGACAGTCTACCCTGGAAAAAAAGATTCATGAGCTAGAGAAACAAGGGACCATTAAAATTCAGAAGAAAGGGGATGGGGATATCGCCATACTGCCAGTTGTGGCTTCTGGCACATTGTCCATGGGGTCAGAAGTGGTAGCAGGTAACTCTGTGGGACCCACAATGGGGGCCGCTTCCTCAGGACCCTTGCCCCCTCCTCCACCACCACTGCCTCCCTCATCAGACACACCTGAAACAGGTAAGAAGCCTTGGCAGGAGGACTGAGGAAGTCAAAGTCCATCTGTTTCTTTTTTCTTTGCTAGTGCAAAATGGTCCAGTAACACCACCTATGCCACCGCCGCCGCCGCCCCCTCCTCCACCTCCTCCTCCCCCACCGCCCCCTCCGCCTCCTCCTCTCCCAGGCCCTGCAGCTGAGACTGTACCAGCTCCTCCCTTAGCACCTCCCCTTCCCTCTGCACCTCCGCTGCCTGGAACATCTTCACCCACAGTGGTTTTCAACTCAGGATTAGCAGGTAAGAGCACAGAATTCAAACCCAGGTACTCATATTTTCTCTGTTCTTTCTGCTTCCACAAAAGATGGGCCAATCAAGCTTTTCTGTAGGTTGCTCCTCACTGAGTGTGTTGAGTATGATCTTAATTCCATTCTCTTTGATGTCTTTAGCTGTGAAAATTAAGAAGCCAATCAAGACGAAGTTCAGAATGCCAGTGTTTAACTGGGTTGCTCTGAAGCCCAATCAGATCAATGGCACAGTCTTCAATGAAATTGATGATGAGCGAATTCTGGAGGTATTTTTCTCATTGGTTAGAAACTAGAGGTGCAATTTTCCATGGTCATTCCTCTCTATCTTAGGATTTAAATGTGGATGAATTTGAGGAAATATTCAAGACAAAAGCCCAAGGACCTGCCATTGATCTTTCTTCAAGCAAACAGAAGATACCACAGAAGGGATCAAACAAAGTGACATTACTAGAAGCAAACAGGGCCAAAAATCTTGCCATAACTTTAAGGAAAGCTGGAAAGACTGCTGATGAAATATGTAAAGCTATTCATGTGTAAGTTCAGGAAAATTATATTCTAGTTAGTTTCTAATGCTAATCTCTCCACATCTGTCTTTAGATTTGACTTGAAGACACTGCCTGTGGACTTTGTGGAATGCTTGATGCGGTTCCTACCAACTGAGAATGAAGTGAAAGTGCTTCGGCTCTACGAGCGGGAAAGGAAGCCTCTGGAAAACTTGTCAGATGAAGATCGGTTCATGATGCAGTTTAGTAAAATCGAGAGGCTCATGCAGAAGATGACCATCATGGCCTTCATTGGGAACTTTGCTGAAAGCATTCAGATGCTGACTCCTGTGAGTGGACTGACTCTGGCAGGGGAGGGGGTTTCCCCTTTTTCTTTCTTTGATTGGAATCTAGCAACTACATGCGATTATAGCAGCATCTGTCTCTATAAAGTCGTCCCAAAAACTCAAGAAAATTCTGGAGGCAAGTGCAGTTTTTCTTGTAGGTATGAAGGATGATGGGCTTCTGTTTTCACCTTCTTTTGCAGATCATCTTAGCCCTTGGAAACTACATGAATAGCAGTAAAAGAGGAGCAGTTTATGGATTTAAACTTCAGAGTTTAGATCTGGTGAGTGGACTAAAAGAAATTTGAGAGCTGTTTGTACCTAACCCACGTTCCCTTTTGTTTTCAGCTCTTAGATACAAAGTCAACAGACAGAAAGCAAACACTGTTGCACTATATATCCAATGTGGTGAAAGAAAAATATCACCAAGTGTCCCTGTTTTATAATGAGCTTCATTATGTGGAAAAAGCTGCTGCAGGTACTTGATTTCAGCTATTACCGTTCGTCTTGAGTTTCACTGGGATGTTCTTTCTCTGCTTTAGTCTCCCTTGAGAATGTTTTGCTGGATGTCAAGGAGCTCCAGAGGGGAATGGACTTGACCAAGAGAGAGTACACCATGCATGACCATAACACGCTGCTGAAGGAGTTCATCCTCAACAATGAGGGGAAGCTGAAGAAGCTGCAGGATGATGCCAAGATCGCACAGGCAAGTATTGGTGCCCCTGAAACCTGTGAAGAATGAAACTCAAGAAAAATTTGCTTCTTCACAGGATGCCTTTGATGATGTTGTGAAGTATTTTGGAGAAAACCCCAAGACAACACCACCCTCTGTCTTCTTTCCTGTCTTTGTCCGGTTTGTGAAAGCATATAAGGTATATGTTAAGGCCCTCCTTGCCCTTATTTCCATCATCTTTCTGGTTCTTTTGATTTACCCAGCAAGCAGAAGAGGAAAATGAGCTGAGGAAAAAGCAGGAACAAGCTCTCATGGAAAAACTCCTAGAGCAAGAAGCTCTGATGGAGCAGCAGGATCCAAAGGTAAGAAGTGCCGCACTCATGAGACAGGTCCGCCTCACTAATCTCTGCCCTTCTTTCTTCTCAGTCTCCTTCTCATAAATCAAAGAGGCAGCAGCAAGAGTTAATTGCAGAATTAAGAAGACGACAAGTTAAAGATAACAGACATGTATATGAGGGAAAAGATGGTGCCATTGAAGATATTATCACAGGTAAAAGATATTTCTTCACTGTGGCCCATGGAATCATTTTGTGTTTTTGTTTTTTTCTGTTTAGCCTTAAAGAAGAATAATATCACTAAATTTCCAAATGTTCACTCGAGGGTAAGGATTTCTTCTAGCACACCGGTGGTGGAGGATACACAGAGCTGGCAAGCATCACTTTTTACTTAGCTTCCTCCTCCTATTCTCTCACTGGCACTCTCCCCTTTACAGATCTTAGAAACCAACCATACAGACGAGCCGATGCGGTGAGGAGAAGCGTCAGGCGGCGCTTTGATGATCAGAACTTGCGTTCTGTTAATGGTGCCGAAATAACAATGTGAACCTGAGACTGGCCTGCATGAATACAGGGTGTGCGTGAATGAAACTGCCCACATGAACTTTATGTGCTACGATTTAACTGCAGCCTTGAACACACACAAAAATATTCTTAAGGGCTCAGATTTAGCAAACACGGAAGAATTTTAAAATGAGCTCTCCTTTCAACCCTTGTTAACAAGTGCCTAAAAATGGAAGTACCTGTTCAGATTAATCAAAGCAATAGGATTTGATTTGATTAGGTATCTTTTTACACCAGTATGTTATTTTTAACCAAAATGTAAAGTTCTTATTAAACTCATTACCTGCCATTGTGATTGTCCCATCATGGCCCACCTGGTTTCCTGATGTTGTAAATAACATCAATGCATCTGCTGTGGGTCCTTTGCTGAGATGTCTTCGAAGGAATTTTGTTTTAGCCATATCCATCAACTTTGTATTTTACTTGCAATTTGGAAGAAGGAAAGTCACATGATGAAACTCCTTTTGTCTATAACCAGGCCCTGGCAAAGTGCAAACAGGATGCAACTGCAGTGGCACAAAGGTCACTCAATCCTTTGTTTCCAGTTTCACATTCTACTACTTCTGCGCTAGAGAACGATGCTCTGTGAGAGGCATTCACTAGTATGAATGTGGGGATATAGTGTATAAGACTTATTTGCAGTACTGTGTTCTTCAGCTAGAGGCAGCTTTTTAAATAATGCAAGTGTATTTATTAGCATTAAAATTAACATCTCAGTAATCAGCATTAGCATTTCTGAGGACCATTATTAATTCTGAGAACAGAAATTGGTGCCTTGCAAGGAAGTTTACTAGCTCTATCAACAAGCATTCAAGGTTACATCTGCTAGCAGAGTAGTGTTAGGAACCTGGCCTTACTCTCCTCTGACAATCGCAATTTTTTCTTATTTTTTATAAATTCAAGAAGATACACTTGGCATCGTGTATCGAGGCTAAGTTTTTCATGCATTTCCCAGACTACTTATGGAGAATTGCAGTTTAAGTTGCTGAAAAGTATTAACATGGTATTAAGCTTAAATAATACGTAATGGGACTAGATGGCCCACTAAGCCACTGTTATTTTCCTTCCTCTCTGGCAGGGCACTTGATCCATTCCAAAGTCAAAAACTGGACTGAAGCTAAATTTGTACTTTTCATAATATACATTCTGCTTCTGGCTTATCTTCTTGGTACATCAATATATTAATTGTAAAGTTTATTGTATAGTATTTAACCGCTGAAGTTCCTATTTTATGTTGTGCTTATGTGAACCCCTTGGTGAAGGTCCCTTTTCCTTGGATGTGTAGTTATATGATCTTTTTAAATGTACAGATATTTTGCTATAAAATCGGTGCAGTTTTTTATGGTTTTTACACTTCTCTTTAATTCCCACCTAAGCCTCTGGGTAATATTGTAAATATTGTTTTAAAATGCATCAGCCTATGCTATACAATCTGAATGTTATTTTAACTTATAGTTTTTTTTAATATATATATTTAACTATAAGGACAGTTTAGGGAACAAGTTACCTACCACATTTCACTTTAGTGTACCTATTTACAGAAAGATTAAACTGCCACCTGCGGGCACATTCCCATAAATGTGTACTTTACTTTAAAAAGAACATGCCACGATTTTGTCTTTCTGTGGACTCAACATTCACTTCGATTAAAAATAGCAATTTGACCAAGTTGGACTTCCACTACAAAGCAGCTGTTTTCCAAAGTTCAATGCTGACATATATGTATATTAAAATAATTGCCTATTTATTAATCTACAAATAGACAACGTTGGCATGTTCTTTTCTGTTTGTCTATTAATGGGCCTGCTTCTTAGCAATATTAGAATGTTTTATAAAAGCAATTCATGTTACTTTTCTGGTCTTTTCATGGCATATGAGCAAATAATAAACTATTTACACTACTATTCTGTAATATGTTGTAATCTTTCAATGGTAC